CTGGGTACAAACCCGACGGAGTTGTTGACTTAAAAAGTAAGGTGTGGACGGTCTGCATTTTCATCGGATCCATGCTGCCCATTCCGCGGCCTGGTTAGGATTATCTGCCTGAGCCTGGAAAAAGCCCGGGTTGGTCTCAATTTGTAGGGCCCCAGCTCGACTCCTAAAATGTGCCTGAACCCCAAAATGTCTTGGGCATCCCCGGGCCAAGGGCGGTGGGCAGCTAGGCGGGCCCCAAGCGCTCGGACTCTTGGCCTGGGCTCCCGCTTGTTCCCCAGTCGCCAGCCCCATCCCACAACCTGTCGCAGCCATCTGGGCCAGCCTCTGTCATCAACCCCGACTTTAGGCCGGGGCCGCTCGCTTCCCCGAAGCCCAATTCAAAGGCTCCTCTATGCCCCTGCAGGGCTTTTAACTCCTTGGGGTTACTTCCCACACGCAAAATTTCCGCCTCCTTTTCTGGGGCCTAAGAGGAGTCCAGCCCCTAGGCTGAGCGTTTCCCCCGTCCGCCGTCCACGCGTTAACCTGTTGGATCCCCACCTGTAACGCCCTAAGGGCTAGGGCGGGGCTGAAGGTGTGTGGTTGAGCGGGGACTGAGAGGGCGAATAGCTACCCCGAAGACTCTTCTGTCCCCAAGGTCAGACTCACACTCGCCCAAGGAGAGCCCAGTTCCAAGCCTTCCCTTCCGGGTCTGGAAAGGGTTAAGTGAGGTGGGCCTTCCTTCCGCCCCCTCTACCTCCCGGCTGGGATTCCAGGCCTGGCTTCTGCCCTTTCCCTCCAGCCTGCCCAGAACAAAGAGGCTCTTTCACACCCTTGTCCCGGCGTCCCGGGCCTTCTCTGACTCAGAAGCTAGTGGACCTGGGGAGAGGGGGCCTTTGTCGCGTCCCCTTGCCCCCAAGCGACTGGGCCCGAGGAACCCGCGTGGGGCCAGCGTGGGGGAGTAAGGGGCGAGGCCCGGGACCAGGGGGAGGGGCCTGTGAGCTGGGGCCGCCCCTGGGATTAGCCCGGCCTTCGGGGACAGCTCGGAGGAGCTGGGGCGGAGCCGCAGGGCCTGGCGGCCGCCGAGTGAAGTGTGACTCCGTGGGCCTGGCGTGGAGGCGGGGGCGCTAGGCTGCAGCTGGCTCGGAATCGGGGCTGGTTTCCTGTCTGGAAGGGAAGGGGCCTGCAGAAGGGAGCGGGGACAGCAGCAGACAGGCACACCCCTGCCTTCCTCTCTCCCTCTCCTCCCTTCTCTGGAAAAGCGAGGTAATTGTGAGCCCAGGGTGGAGCGGGCTGGATGGGGGCCCTGAGTTGGAAGGGGTGGCCCTAGGGCTGGGCTGCTTTGCCAACTCACCCCTTTGTCCCATTCCCTGGGCTCACTCTCCCCTGAGGTCCTCACCTGTGTGGCTCTTTTTCCCAACTTTCTCAAACTAAGCTGGAACCCCTCTCGGGAAGCTCCAACCTCCTGCAAACCCCATGACTCTAGAACCTGCATGAGGCGTCGTTTCCCTGCCCCCTTCCAGTTGTGCCTGCCCCTCACTGCCCTCTCCGCACACAGATTCCCTGTCCACCAGGCCAGGGATGTGGGCGGGGGCTGGGGAGCGGCCAGAGTCGGAATGAAAGGGCCTTTTTCTTCCACAGCTGGGAGAACAGCTGCCACCAAAGCGAGACTGGACACTCTGTGCCTAGAGCCCCCTCTGCAGCTGGCCTTTCCTCCTGGGACCCCACTTATCCTCACTTCGCTTTCTTTTTCTTCCCTGCCTGGCTCCCGGCAGGGCCCCGGAGCAGCAGTGGGCGAGGAAAATTTGTCACAGCAGCCAGAGGGGTTTAACAGGAGTGCAGAGGGATAAGGGCAGCTTCTGCCCTCTGCCCAAGAGCTGGCCACCTCTTTAAAGACTGAGGGAACAGTGGGAGGAGGAACTGTGGGACAGTGTGGTACCTATCTGTCCCCCCTCTGGAGGGGTTGACAAGGGAAAGGGCACCGGGGGGCACAGAGATGCAGGACAGATTGCACATCCTGGAGGACCTGAATATGCTCTACATTCGGCAGATGGCACTCAGCCTGGAGGTAATCCCCCGACCCTTGGAGTACACACCTCCTTCCTTCTCACCCTTCCCCCAACCCTGGCTAGGACACGGAGTTGCAGAGGAAGCTAGACCATGAGATCCGGATGAGGGAAGGGGCCTGTAAGCTGCTGGCAGCCTGCTCCCAGCGAGAGCAGGCTCTGGAGGCCACCAAGAGCCTGCTAGTGTGCAACAGCCGCATCCTCAGCTACATGGGCGAGCTGCAGCGGCGCAAGGAGGCGCAGGTGCTGGGGAAGACAAGCCGGCGGTGAGCAAGGGGGAGACGAGGCCTCGATGGAGGGCCAGGCCAGGACATTGTGATTTATCCACAGGCCTTCTGACAGTGGCCCGCCCGCTGAGCGCTCCCCCTGCCGCGGCCGGGTCTGCATCTCTGGTAAGAAGCACAGCTACCCCAGCTGCTGGTACTCAACATCTATTCTTACCCCTCTGCCCCTTAGACCTCCGGATTCCACTCATGTGGAAGGACACAGAATATTTCAAGAACAAAGGTGGTGAGTTCCACACACCCTGGGACAAATTCAGGGACGTGTTTTTTGTTTTGCCCTTTGTCCCCAGACTTGCACCGCTGGGCTGTGTTCCTGCTGCTGCAGCTGGGGGAACACATCCAGGACACAGAGATGATCCTAGTGGACAGGACCCTCACAGACATCTCCTTTCAGAGCAATGTGCTCTTGTGAGTACCTCACACTGTGGCTACCTCCTTCCCTGTGACCACCCTCCTTTCTTCCTCCCACCAGCGCTGAGGCGGGGCCAGACTTTGAACTGCGGTTAGAGCTGTATGGGGCCTGTGTGGAAGAAGAGGGGGCCCTGACTGGCGGCCCCAAGAGGCTTGCCACCAAACTCAGCAGCTCCCTGGGCCGCTCCTCAGGGAGGCGTGTCCGGGCATCGCTGGACAGTGCTGGGGGTTCAGGGAGCAGTCCCATCTTGCTCCCCACCCCAGTTGTTGGGTAAGGCCTTGCACACCGACACCACCCTCAGCCCTTGGCTGATGCTCTCTCCTATCTCCCTCAGTGGTCCTCGTTACCACCTCTTGGCTCACACCACACTCACCCTGGCAGCAGTGCAAGATGGATTCCGCACACATGACCTCACCCTTGCCAGTCATGGTAAGTATGTGTGTGCATGGGGGACATACACACCTACCTCACCCTGCACTTCCTCCTCCCCCAGAGGAGAACCCTGCCTGGCTGCCCCTTTATGGTAGCGTGTGTTGCCGTCTGGCAGCTCAGCCTCTCTGCATGACTCAGCCCACTGCAAGTGGTACCCTCAGGGTGCAGGTGAGGGGGCCCTGAGGAGTGGAAGGGAGCAGCTTCCCCAGAAAATGTTGAGTCATTTGTGCAGCAAGCTGGGGAGATGCAGAACTGGGCACAAGTGCATGGAGTTCTGAAAGGCACAAACCTCTTCTGTTACCGGCAACCTGAGGATGCAGACACTGGGGAAGAGCCGCTGCTTACTATTGCTGTCAACAAGGTGATGGGTCCCTTGGTAGTAAGGCCACCAAGTGACCAAGGTAGACCTCTTCTTTCTCCTGCAGGAGACTCGAGTCCGGGCAGGGGAGCTGGACCAGGCTCTAGGACGGCCCTTCACCCTAAGCATCAGTAACCAGTATGGGGATGATGAGGTGACACACACCCTTCAGACAGAAAGTCGGGAAGCACTGCAGAGCTGGATGGAGGCTCTGTGGCAGCTTTTCTTTGACATGAGTAAGAGAGAAGGGGGCTGGGTTGAACCTTTGGCTCTCTCTTTTAATCAGCGCTCTTCTTCCAGGCCAATGGAAGCAGTGCTGTGATGAAATCATGAAAATTGAAACTCCTGCTCCCCGGAAACCACCCCAAGCACTGGCAAAGCAGGGGTCCTTGTACCATGAGATGGGTAAGTGAGAGGAATGTGAACTCCAGGAAGCTTCCCCATCTACCTTGTGCCCCATGTCCCACAGTCTTATCAGAGCCTGTAGCCCCAGGGGGCCCAGGTGAGGGGCTGCTCCTGCAGGATAACGCAATCTCCACTGAGATCCAGGCTTTGCTTTCCTCCTATTACAGTGACAGGTGATAGGGCTGGGTAGGCTTGGGGCCTGAGCTCTGACTAGCCCAACCCTCCCCCAACCCCTTCCTGGTGCCACAGCTATTGAGCCGCTGGATGACATCGCAGCGGTGACAGACATCCTGACCCAGCGGGAGGGCGCAAGGCTGGAGACACCCCCACCCTGGCTGGCAATGTTTACAGACCAGCCTGCCCTGCCTAACCCCTGCTCGCCTGCCTCAGTGGCCCCAGCCCCAGACTGGACCCACCCCCTGCCCTGGGGGAGACCCCGAACCTTTTCCCTGGATGCTGTCCCCCCAGACCACTCCCCTAGGGCTCGCTCGGTTGCCCCCCTCCCACCTCAGCGATCCCCACGGACCAGAGGCCTCTGCAGCAAAGGCCAACCTCGCACTTGGCTCCAGTCACCAGTGTGAGAGAGAAAGGTGCTGGCATAGGATCTGCCCAGAAGAGAAAATGACCCATGCGCAGTTGGGCTCTGGATACGGCGCTGTCTATAGCAAGTTGGCCAGTCTGGCCTCCTGTTCCTCTGCTGGACCTGGGGTAGGCTGCAGGGGTGGGCAGAAGCCCCTCTTAAATTGTGGTTGCCATGGTACCGAGGGACTCATTCCTGGGGCTCGCTGGGACCTCCCTAAACCCTTCCTGGAAGAAAACTGGAACCAACTCTGCCCTACCTCCCTGCACTAACCAGCTTTGAGGATGGCACTGAAGAACCCTTGGAGCAAACATACCTCCCTTGTGACTCCCACATCAACCATTAAAGTTATTTAACAGCAGCCTTCACCTGGCTCCTGAGGACAGGGTGCCT